TGTCTGAACCCTGACCTTTGGCTGCCTTGGCCAGAGTACCAAAACTGAGTGACCCAGACCTCTGACCTTGACCCCTGATCTCTCTCATCCCCAGTCCAGGGCCTGGGCTCCCCAGATGGAGGCAGTCAGCCTCCCAGCCAGGCCCTAAGAGCCAAACCATGGGCTGGTCCCACTTGGAGCCTGTGGCCAGGACCACCTCAGCCCCTGGGCCTGCACTGCCTGCAGGTGTGGCCCCCTTGGCCTGGACCTGGGGCCTGAATTGTGGGAAGGGTGGTTTCTTTCTTTCCTTTTTTTTCTTTTCTTTTTTTTTTTTTTTTTTGTGCTTCGGAGACATCAGAATTAATAACACTATTTTTGATTTTGGTTGGCAGTTTCTTTTTCTACCTGGGAATGGGTACATGATAGTACAGGCGGCTAAGTTGGGATGGACAAGCACGCAGAGGGGTGAAGGATGTGGGGCTGAAGTCTAGTAGAGATCAAGGGCAGACCAAGGTGGGGTTCAGGTAGAACCGGGTCCTCTTCACCGCATGGCTGCTCCCTTTTCAAGCCTTTATCTGAAGGGTATTGTCTGCCATTTCCCACCATATGGTCAGACTTCCAGGTCTGGTGGCTCCTACATTTATCAGGCTTGTTCTTGGCCAAAGCCTTTCTCTGCACCTCAGCTGCTCCAGGGCGTAAAGAGATGACACCTATCTAAGGTGTTTTTAGAATAAATGAGAGCGCGCTAGTGGAATGGTTGCCCAGGGCCCAGTGCTTAGCAAGTGCTCCATAAAATAGTGGCAGACTCTTGAGCACCTGCTGGCCGGGAGCTGGACGCTAGGTGGCCTCCGCTAGCCCTCCCGGTTGGTCTGGAAGGCAGGCACAAGTTTCTCAGGAGAGGAAATGGCCTTAGAATGAGCACTGCTCGGTGCTGACCTCCGCCAGGCCTGGAATCCCCGCTGCTGCGCTTCCCGCCGCAGACAGCTCCCGGCCGGCCCCGCCTCCCGGCATGGCCCCGCCTCCCAGCATGGCCCCGCCCCCAGGCGGAGCCGGCGCCGGGAGCGGTAGCGGGAGAGCGGCAGCGGGACCCCAGCGCGGGCGGCGGCGGCTGGGCGGGAGCCCCAGAGGTACTGGCGGGAGCAGGGGACGGGAGGCACTACTGTCGGGCCCGACAGGGGAGAGGTGGCCTAGCCGTGGGCCCGGGTGATGTGTATGGGAGTGGGGTCCTCGCCACGTTCGCCGCCAGCACCCTCCCAACTTCCCTCCGGGCTCCAGCTCAGTCCCGAGTCAATATGTCCAGCCCCCTGTCTCTGACCAGCCGTTCCTACTCTCTCTGTGTGACGGCTTAGCCTGGCCAGCCAGCCGGTGAGTGGAAGCGGCGGCTCCTGACTCCTGGTCCCCCTTATTCTGAGGCTCCTCTTCTTCTTAGGCGGCCTCCACCCCAGTCCCTGGCCTGGCCTGGGAGGAAACATCTGTCGCGCCCCCTGGCAGCCGAAATGGGGTCATGACCTCCAGATGTGCTGGGAAGTGGCCAGCTCCTCCTCCTGGGGCAGCCAGGCCTTCCGGATCTGTGGGGGCGGGGCCGGCCCTTTCCCCCCACCCCTAGTGACACAGGCCCGGAGGAATGTCCTAGCCTCAATGGACCCTGTGTGAAGCTTCAGGGTGGGGGGCAGAGCCCGAGAACACCCCTCAAGGCAGCGCCAGAGCCTGGCACTGGGCCACAGCAAGAGGCAGCGCACAGGCTGGGTGCACACATGCACAGATCTCACTTCCAAGCGTGCAGAGCTCAGCCCACAAGGAGCGGGGCTTGCACAGACCCCCTCCCTCATGCCCTCCTACTCCTTCACACACTATAGCCCAGGCCCGAGCGCTGAATGTGCCCAGAGCTTGGCTCATGGAGCCAGGGGCTACACCCGTCACACACACACATAGCTAGCGACACTCACCTCATTCTTCTCAGTCTCTCAGCAGCCTTGGGAGGGGACAGAAATAATTAAACCCAATTTTTTTCTTTGTTTTTTTGGAGACAGTCTCACTCTGTCCCGCAGGCTGGAGTTCAGTGGCGCGATCTCGGCTCACTGCAACCTCTGCCTCCCAGGTTTAAGCGATTCTCCTGCCTCAGCCTCCTGAGTGGCTGGGACTACAGGTGCGCACCACCACACCCGGCTAATTTTTATGTTTTTAGTAGAGACAGGGTTTCACCATGTTAGCTAGGCTGGTCTTGAACTCCTGACCTCAGGTGATCCCCCCGCCTTGGCCTCCCAAAGTGCTGGGATTACAGGCCACAGCCACCGCACCCGGCCAGTTAACCCCATTTTAGAGATGAGAAAACAGAGGCTCAAGGTCAGCATGGGAGTTTATTCAGGAGAAATCAAGGTAGAAGCACCTGGGCTGGGGAGCCGACTCTTGCTTGGTTCTGGAGGCCCCAGACGAAGGGTGTGTGGAGCCCCTCCTCCACCCCCCTCCGGCCCAGCCCCGCATGATGTTGCTGGATGCTGCATGAAGACCCACCATTAGATGCCTGTACCCCCAGTGGAGGTTCCCCAGCTCCCTGTCCTCACTGCCTACTCCATCCAGGGCTTGCCTGGGTGTGGCTTCCCTCAAGTTCTCACACCACCATTTGCACCTGCCTCTGGCGTCACGTTTCCGCACTTAGCAGGTCCCTGGGGCTTTGGGTGTCTCAATCTTGCATCCTGTGAGACCTTGAACCTCAGCCCAACACCCACCCCCCAAAACCTACGCACACAGACAGCAGTGGGCAGGTGCAGCCCTGCTTAGGGCCTGGAGATGGGCAGACCCAGGCTCACATCCTAGCTCTGACACGGAATTGCTTCAGGCAAGAGCATCTCCTCTGGACCTCATCTGACCATCTGTCACATGGGGTTCAGACCTCCCTGTCTGCATCAGTGAGACCAGGTAGGCAGAGGTCCCTATGGGTCCCTGTCATTGTGACTCCTCTTGCCCCCAAGCCTGGGCACAGTAGCCTGCAAGAAGGTGAGTTGGCCTGTCCTTCAGGGCAGGGTGACTGGGGTCCCATGACAGCTGCTGTGACCCCAGCACCTTCCTCAGGATGTGGGGGCCTGGCAGAGGGCTGGGCCCACAGTTGGGGCTACTTCCTGTGCTGAAGGAAGTCCTCTTGCCATTCCTGCTGCCCTGCCGCTGCCTCCCTGGGAACCCATGTGTCCTTGTGGTATTGAGGCCTTGAGGTCCAGGGCACTGAGATCAGACCTCTCTGGGTGATCAGCTCTCCAGGGACCCTGAAGGAAGTGGGAGGGGCAAGGAGGAAGGTCTCTGGGGACAGGACGTCCTCCCTTTGTTAAGTGGGCAGGACCCAGACACCAGTGGCCCCTGGGTTTCCCGTCCCAGCCAATACAAGTCATCTGTCCGGTTGGGCTAGGTCCTGGTGGGACCCTTACTCTGGGCCCAGGCCAAAGCTAAGGTGTGTGGGTGGCGACTGGGGGACCCTGGCAGTCCCAGGGCTGCCCAGGCTCCAGGACCCTCAGGACCAAGACCCAACAGCCCAGCCTCTAGCCTTGCCCAGCTAAGCTGGGGAGGGGGCTGGAAACTTTAGCCCTAGGCAGACAAGGAAGTGGCCTGGAAAGCGGAAGCAGCTTTGATGGTCTCGGAGGGGGCCGGAAGCCAACACGGGTGGTGGAGGACCAGGCTGGGGGCCTGGGTTCCTGTTTTCTGCCCAGGCCCCTCTGAGCAGCCCCCTCCTCCTTCAGGGCAGGAACTGCTGCCACAACCTCAGGCTGGGCACCAAACACCCGTGCCCGCCAATGCGGCCCAGCCCCCGGAGAGTCAGGCCCACAGAGCATGCCCATGTGGGCCGGCGGTGTGGGGAGCCCTCGGCGGGGCATGGCCCCTGCGTCCACAGATGACCTCTTTGCCCGCAAGCTGCGCCAGCCAGCAAGGCCCCCGCTGACACCGCACACCTTCGAGCCGAGGCCAGTCCGGGGCCCACTCCTGCGCAGCGGCAGCGATGCAGGCGAGGCCAGGCCCCCCACGCCAGCCAGCCCCCGTGCCCGTGCCCACAGCCACGAAGAGGCCAGCCGACCTGCAGCCACTTCCACCCGGCTCTTCACTGACCCGCTGGCACTGCTGGGGCTGCCAGCAGAGGAACCAGAGCCTGCCTTCCCACCAGTGCTTGAGCCTCGATGGTTTGCCCACTATGACGTGCAAAGCCTGCTCTTTGATTGGGCTCCGAGGTCTCAGGGGATGGGGAGCCACTCAGAGGCCAGCTCTGGGACCCTGGCTTCAGCCGAGGACCAGGCTGCCAGCTCGGACCTGCTGCATGGGGCACCTGGCTTTGTGTGTGAGCTCGGGGGTGAGGGTGAGCTAGGCCTGGGTGGACCAGCATCCCCACCTGTGCCCCCTGCACTGCCCAACGCGGCCGTGTCCATCCTGGAGGAGCCACAGAACCGAACCTCGGCCTACAGCCTGGAGCACGCAGACCTGGGTGCTGGCTACTACCGCAAATACTTCTATGGCAAAGGTGAGGAAAGGCAGTTCCAGGGAGTGGAGGAGGACCAATCGTTTTCTTCGGCGCGGTCCCCCAGAACATCAGAACTTCTTCGGGATGGACGAGTCGCTGGGCCCGGTGGCAGTGAGCCTGCGGCGGGAGGAGAAGGAGGGCAGCGGAGGGGGCACCCTGCACAGCTACCGCGTCATCGTGCGGACCACGCAGGTGGGCCGGGATCGCGGGATCAGGACGTGGGTGCATCCTGAGTGCCCTTACACCCCTTCCTCAGCTCCGGACACTCCGTGGCACCATCTCGGAGGACGCGCTGCCGCCGGGGCCCCCACGGGGTCTGTCCCCAAGGAAACTTCTGGAGCACGTGGCGCCGCAGCTGAGCCCCAGCTGCCTGCGCCTGGGCTCAGCTTCACCCAAGGTACCACGGACGCTGCTCACACTGGATGAGCAAGTGGTGAGTGGCGGGCCGCGGAGCCCCCAGCCATATGAGACCTATGCCTTCTGTCTCCCACCCACAGCTGAGCTTCCAACGCAAGGTGGGCATCCTGTACTGCCGGGCGGGCCAGGGCTCGGAGGAGGAGATGTACAACAACCAGGAGGCGGGACCGGCCTTCATGCAGTTTCTCACCTTGCTGGGCGATGTGGTGCGGCTCAAAGGCTTTGAGAGTTACCGGGCCCAGCTAGACACCAAAAGTGAGGCCCAGGGGCAGGAGGGGTGGGAGCAGCTCCTTCTGTGTCCCTAACTTCCTGGCCACAGCGGATTCCACAGGCACGCACTCCCTCTACACCACATACCAGGACCACGAGATCATGTTCCACGTGTCCACGATGCTGCCTTACACCCCTAATAACCAGCAGCAGGTGTGAGGGGGACCAACGTGGGGGTGGGGCTTCTCATCACGAGCCCCTACTATCCAACCCCTAGCTCCTCCGGAAGCGCCACATTGGCAACGACATTGTGACCATCGTGTTCCAGGAGCCTGGCAGCAAGCCCTTCTGCCCCACCACCATCCGCTCGCACTTCCAGCACGTGTTCCTAGTGGTGCGGGCACACACACCCTGCACGCCACACACCACCTACAGGTGGGCACCGGAGTGGTCCCAGGTCTCCCGTGGCCGCCCCTCACTAACGCCTCCCTCCCCGCAGGGTGGCCGTGAGCCGCACCCAGGACACCCCTGCCTTCGGGCCAGCTCTGCCTGCTGGCGGAGGCCCCTTCGCAGCCAACGCCGACTTCCGGGCCTTCCTGCTGGCCAAAGCGCTGAATGGTGAGCAGGCGGCCGGCCACGCGCGCCAGTTCCACGCCATGGCCACGCGCACCCGCCAGCAGTACCTGCAAGACCTGGCCACCAACGAGGTGACCACTACGTCGCTGGACTCGGCTTCACGCTTCGGCCTGCCCTCCCTGGGTGGGAGGCGCCGGGCGGCCCCTCGGGGCCCAGGCGCCGAGCTGCAGGCAGCGGGCTCACTGGTGTGGGGAGTGCGCGCGGCGCCCGGGGCGCGGGTCGCCGCCGGGGCTCAGGCGAGCGGCCCCGAAGGCATCGAGGTGCCCTGCCTGCTGGGCATCTCGGCCGAGGCTCTGGTGCTGGTGGCGCCGCGCGACGGCCGCGTAGTGTTCAATTGCGCCTGTCGCGACGTGCTGGCCTGGACCTTCTCCGAGCAGCAGCTGGACCTGTACCACGGCCGCGGGGAGGCGATCACGCTGCGCTTCGACGGGTCCCCCGGCCAAGCCGTGGGCGAGGTGGTGGCGCGCCTGCAGGTGAGCTGGAGTGGTAAACTGGGGCCCCTGCGAGCCCCGCCCACTCGTCCCGCCCCGTCCGCAGCTGGTGAGCCGTGGCTGCGAGACCCGCGAGCTGGCGCTGCCCCGCGACGGTCAAGGCCGCCTGGGCTTCGAGGTGGACGCCGAGGGATTCGTCACGCACGTGGAGCGCTTCACATTCGCCGAGACGGCGGGGCTGCGGCCCGGGGCGCGCCTCCTGCGCGTGTGCGGCCAGACTCTGCCCAGCCTCCGGCCCGAGGCCGCTGCCCAGCTCCTGCGCTCGGCGCCCAAGGTCTGCGTCACCGTCCTGCCCCCCGACGAGAGCGGCCGGCCCCGCAGGTCAGGGTGCCGGGGACGCGGGGAGGTGGGAGGAAGTCCTGCCTGACCCTGTCCCACCCCACAGGAGTTTTTCGGAGCTGTACACGCTGTCGCTGCAGGAGCCTAGCCGGCGGGGGGCCCCAGATCCTGTGCAGGATGAGGTCCAGGGGGTGACCCTGCTGCCCACCACAAAGCAGCTGCTGCACCTGTGCCTGCAAGATGGTGGCAGTCCTCCAGGGCCTGGGGATCTGGCCGAGGAGAGGACTGAGTTCCTGCACAGCCAGAACTCGCTGTCACCACGCAGGTGCACACTCTTGGCCTTCCCTCTCCTCCAGGTTCCCTTTCTGAGCCACCCCTGCTCTCCCCAGCTCTCTGTCGGATGAGGCCCCAGTCCTGCCCAACACCACCCCGGACCTCCTCCTGGCCACCACAGCCAAGCCATCAGTACCCAGTGCTGACAGTGAGACACCCCTGACCCAGGTGAGCAGAAACCAGGCTCTGGAGCCCAACAGTCACTGAATCTGTATCCACTTCTGTGGCACAGGACAGGCCAGGCAGTCCCAGTGGCTCTGAGGACAAGGGCAACCCGGCGCCGGAGCTGAGGGCCTCCTTTCTGCCACGTACCTTGTCTCTGCGGAACTCCATCAGCAGGAGTGAGTCTGGACCCAGGAGAGCAGGGGAGGGGTCCCTAGCTCAGCCTGCTCCTTGTGCCCACAGTCATGTCGGAGGCGGGCAGTGGGACCCTGGAGGACGAGTGGCAGGCCATCTCGGAGATTGCCTCTACTTGCAACACCATTCTGGAGTCGCTGTCCCGAGAGGGTGAGGCCACCAGGGTGCTGCGGTAAGCCTGGGACCTGCCCACCTGATCCCTTTGTCCCCACAGGACAGCCCATCCCAGAGAGTGGAGACCCTAAGGGAACTCCAAAATCTGATGCTGAGTAAGCTCCCCAACTCCCCACAGCCGCTTTACGTCCTGCTGAGTCTTGACCCCCATGTCTTCAGGCCAGAGCCTGGGAACCTCTCAGAGAAGGTCTCTCACTTGGAGTCCATGCTCAGGAAGCTGCAGGAGGACCTGCAGAAGGTGAGGGGTGGGCTGAGCTTGGGGGGAGTCACCGGCTCTGACTCCTGTCTCCCCGGCACCCCAGGAGAAGGCGGACAGGGCGGCCCTGGAGGAGGAGGTGCGGAGCCTGAGACACAACAACCGGCGGCTGCAGGCGGAGTCTGAGAGTGCAGCCACACGCCTCCTCCTGGCCTCCAAGCAGCTGGGCTCACCCACCGCCGACCTGGCCTGAGCCGTCTGGAACCACCTGGGCCCCTGAGGGCACTGTGGTCACACTGGGCCCTCCTCAGGAACTCTCCCTGCGCAGAGGCGTGTCTTAGCACTGCCCCCCTCCCTAGCCCCTTATTTGGTGGCGGAAGTGGCCTCCACCCCTTCCCTGTTTGTAAATATTCTGTGGAGAAAAGAGGACTTCAGGGAGTAAAAAAGCCACTGATGTCTGTGTCTGAACATGTGTCCAAGAC